CCTGGCAGGTAGATCATTATAGGCTCTTAGCTACTATTAATAATTAAATTATTTTCCTATGCAGTAGCTGAATGAATAGCAGAGACAACTATAGTTTACAATCAAGATTTTTGTCTAAACTTTTAAGAGAAAGTCCAGTTTTATTATTTAAAACATTTTGAAAAAAATTATAACATTTATATATCATCTTTTCCTCGATGCATAACACTTTTTACAAAGTTTAGTGGTAGATAAGTGAGGGGTAACTCAAATCAGAGAAACAGGGGTGCAGACGTTTGATTAACTTGTCTCATATCATAACTTTTCAAGATTTCATTATCATTCCACAACACTGCCCTCAAAAAAGAATTTTGTAATTACCATTGAGTGACAAAATACCAAGTAGTGACAGAGGTGTATAGACGAACTCAAAAGTTATTGTAGGAGGACACTGATAAAATGTTGGGGAAAATCACAAAAGACACGAGAAGATAATTTAGAGCTCTATGCCCAAATCACATGACTCCAGTCTCTGGCTCTCTTAGCCAGAACAGCGAATCTTTTACAATTTACCTCTTGTTGCCAATAATTTTCTATTATCTTCAAATAATAATAGGCTGGAGTATGAACCTAGTTTATCAATACTTTTTTAAAAAACCGACATTCCTCTCTTAAGGAGTCCATGCATTCTCCCCATTTTTTAGAAAATTGTTCCATGAAGAGGAATTAAGTTTATTCCTTTGAATTCTAGTCTGCATCCCAGCTTTTAGAACACGGGATGCAGAACCAGTTGATTTGCCACAGGCCAAGTCCTGAGTCTCCAGCGAATCAAGCAATTAACCAGTCACTTGGCCTTTTTGCAGAAATCCACAAAACGTGTAGACTCGCTTAATTCCATCTCCTCCTGGCCTCTTCACACGGAAATTGGCTGCTCGGGCGAATGTTGTTTTTCTCCGCAGCCATGTGTCGAAGGGCGATTAACATTCGCTCGACAAAACCCTGTCCCGGGCCATTTGGGAGTTGCACGCGTTCACACCCGGGGCTCAGCCCGGTGCGCCTTCACGCGCAGCCTTTTTGTTTATGCGGCTAGCAGGGAGAGGGGCGGAGAGGCAGCGAACCTCTCAATGTGCAGCAGGCCGCGAGGGCTATATAAAGCTCGGGTCTCGGACCTACTGGAACTGGTCAAGATTGCCCGCGAGCTGGCAGCGGCCTTCCGCCCAGCTCTGCGGCGTCATGGAGAACGCGGGAGGCGCAGAGGGTACAGAGAGTGGAGCTGCGGCGTGCGCGGCCACCGACGGCCCTACGCGGCGCGCGGGCGCGGACTCCGGGTAGGCTTCCCCGCGCTGCTCTGCGCCTCCCACTCTGCGCGCCTTGTGCTCCCCTATCCCGCAGATACGCAGGCTTCTGGAGACCCTGGGTGGACGCCGGAGGCAAGAAAGAAGAGGAGACGCCGAACCACGCCGCGGAGGCGGTGAGTGAGCCACGCGTCTCAGGCCGCGCCTCTGATAACTGGATTCACTTCCTTTCCTCTCCAGATGCCCGATGGCCCTGGAATGACCGCAGCCTCAGGAAAGCTTTACCAATTCAGGCACCCAGTCAGGTGAGTGACAGGCCTCGCCGAAGGTCTCCCGCTCCTCCAGCCCCAGGGAGGAGCCAGGGGCATCGCGCAGCCCAGCTCCGCAGCTGGTCCTGCAGTCTCTCTCTCTCTCTCTGAAAATCTGGCTTCAAGGTTACTTATCTTCTCACTCATCAAATTGAAAAAGGTAGGGGCTCACGGTCCCACGTAAAGGGACTGTTGATGAATACATACTCAGTGAACTTGATGAATATATTACGAAGAGGGAAAGGGGATGATATGGTAAGAGAGCGGTGACATCTTGTGCTGGCAAAACAGTTTTTATTTTTAAATCCTAAAGGGTTCGAATGAAATTGACTTCGCATCAGGCAGAGTGTGTATGCTGCTTTTGTCTTGCAATCTGGAAGGAAGAATGGGATTAACAGTTACAGTCTTACAAGTTTGCCGAGTAGGAAAAAATAGAAATGTAATGAAAATCCTAAAGATTATTGAGAATGGTTATAGAAAGGGTCAAAAGTTTATTTAACTTGCGGAGCTAGTTTACTGTTCCTAGTCACAGGAAGTCAGCCTTTATCTAAGATTCTGTGTCACTTTTATTCAGGTGAAATGTTAAGAATTCTGCAGTTTTCCTGCCTCCGAGAGCTGTTAAATGAAGAGCTGGATGATGTTTGTAAAGTGCCCCTGGTCATAAATAACACATAGAAGTCATTACATCTAATTTCCTACCGTGTGCTAGCACTGGTGAAGGACACAGGAAAAAGTAGTCACAGCACATGGCAAGTGTTGTAATGGAATTTAGTTTGGTTAGTTTTACAAGTATGGGCAGGGCACGAAGTGCCTAAATCTGTCAGTGGTAGGGGGAAGGGTCAGGGAAGTGTATATTATAAGTTGTGGTTACCTGGCTGAGTCTTGGAAAAGTTAGTCAGATGAATGGGAAGTGGGAGCAAAAGAAATAGCATTGGAAAAGAGAAGCAGGATCATGAAACGGTGTGGCTCCTTGCGGGAACTCCAAGGAGTTTAGGTGTGTGAAGTTGTGGTCATTTTAGCAGGGTAATCAGAGGCCAAATCTTGCACACTCTTGTACAGAGTTCTGTCCTGATCCTGTATGTAGTGTTGGGAACCCATGGGCTTTATTCCGAAGGTAGTCTTGGGGGTTATATGTTAAATAGGCTTAGTCAGGGCATCAAAAGTAAAACTGGAAGTTCTGCAATTTTTCAGGTAAGAAATAATGATGAACCATTGTAAGACAGTGGAAGTGAGGGTGAGACTGGGTGAATCTAGGAAATACTTGAATGACAAAATAGATTAGGCTTTATAACGTATTGGATATGTTAGGTGAAGAAGAGGTAAAAGGCCAGAATGGCTCCTAAGTTTGTGGCTGGTGAGCAGGTGAATGCTGTACTAAAAGAATGTAAATTAGGGCCGAAAACAGATTTGGGAGGTGAGATCATGAGTCAAGTTTTCCACTTATCATATTTAATGTGCCTATGGGGCATCCAAAGAGTGATATCCTGTAGAGAACTGCGTACGTAAGTTAGGGGCCCAGAGTCAAGATCTTAAGTGGAAATACAGACTTGGGAGTCCATGGTAAATGTAGGGTGGGGAAATCATGACAGTGGGCCAGGTCATCCTAGTTTGTTTAGAGGGAGGGCTGATGTTCTCAATGAAAACCTGAGGGAAGGCCAGCATCTAACCAGTACACAGAGAAAGAGAGGTCCACAAGGAGACGGAGAAGAATCAGAACAGGAAGAAACTCAGAAAAGTATGCGGGCCCTGGGAGAAAAATGGCCCACAGTGAGAAATTCTGGACAGAGTATCATAATGACTAGCATTCTTTGGGTTTGCCAGTTCCAGTTACGCATTAGGAAATAAATTGTTTCTTATATAAGAAATTCCTTTCTTTTCTGAAGTACGGTTACAATTTAATTGTTCTCTTATATTTTATTTTTATTCATTTATATCTTGACTAATATGGTGTGTTTTATTCTTTTTATTCAGCTGTCAACTTTTTGAGGGTAGGGACCATGATTTATTCATCTTTAAATTGTGAATTATGTTGGCACAAGGGATCACTAAAATATTTATTGAACGACTGAATAATTGATAGTTACTTGTTTAAGCATCAAAAATATAAACTTTTTTTATGATTTTTGCTGGAAACATTTATAAACTGCATTGTTTGTTTTTCTGCCTTTTAAAGTGGAGCATACTGAACATAATGTAATCTTCCATTTGTTGGGATGACTCCATTGTATGGATATATGGGCTGTTTACCCTGCACTAAAATGACTGCACTGTACTTGGTGATTCAGCCTTATCTCTCCTCTTTCTTTTCCTTGATGAAGACCAGAAGGCAAGATTAGTATTTGTCAGATTTTTGAAATTCTGAGGTAATAATACTTACATGCCAGTTATTTGTATAAAACATATATAATTTCTCAACATTTCATATGATATTCACAAATTTAGTTGAATGGGGAGAAGACAGGCACATAGAATCAAAGTTGAGGTCAGAAGTAGTCTTTCTATGCCTCAAGTTGTGAGTGCATAGACAAAAATTTTAAAATACTGGTTTTTATACATTTTTAAACTTACGTTGTCTACTTCTATAAGAGTTAAATCTGTGAGTTTTAAATAAGATAATAGGTTATTTCCACCTTTTTGTAAGGTGCATAATATTTTGTCATCTTTATAAAGCTGGCTATCATTAAAGTTTTTAATGTAGTGGTAGAACTCAATTCATTTTTTCCAAAGGAATTTAGAAACTGGAAGACAAATCTTCTATATATTATAAGAATAAATATATCCATAATGTACAAAGTAAGGTAAACATTGATCTTATGCATATCCAGGGTTTAGTGTAAATTTGTTTGATCCAATTTACAGCTTGAATAAAGATTTACAATAATCAAACAATTATTGATACTTGGGCAGGTAGATTCCATGAAGGCTGTGATAGTAGCATATTTTAACTCTGTATCTTAAGGCTATATCCAAATGTATAAGTCAATTGTTAAATATATGGAGCTCTTGAAATTTGACCATTTCATGAGTTTAAAGATCCTGAATGTGAAAAAATAAAACATGTTGTCTGCTTCTTTCAGACTATTTTGGCCAAAATCAAAATGTTATGATTACTTATATCAAGAAGCAGAAGCTCTTCTGAAAAATTTTCCAATTCAAGCCACAATTTCATTTTATGAAGATTCTGATAGCGAAGATGAAATTGAGGATCTGACCTGTGAAAATTAATCTGATTAGCTACTTTTGATTATATCCAAAGCTTGTGGGGTTTAAATTTAGTGTACAAATGTATCATAATTATTTTAAACTAATTTATTTGTATATAAATTATTAATAAAATGAAATATTTTGTAATTATTCTGGTATTTGGCCTTTTCTTTATCCCT